GGGCATGGTCCTTCACAGCCCCTTCCCCTATGACCTCGGGCAGATCTTTCACTTTTACCCAGTACAACAGCTTCCAGCCAGCCTGGACAGGCAGATCCCGGGGCTGGAGTGGTCTGGCCCAAGGCTGAGAAGGGCTGGGACCCCCGACAGTGACATGATGGGCTCAGCCCCTGTTCCATCTACTGGGCAGGGTGGGCCTCCGCAGATAGCGGCTTCAGACTCCAGCTCCAGGGGGCTGGTGGGAGTCTCTCAAGGTGTCCCACACATGGTCCCTCGGGGAAAGAGTGGAGCTGACCCCTGTCCCCCCTCCCGACTCGAGGGCCTTAGGGCCAGCAGGTGTGTGAGGGCTCCAGGCGCGCGGAGCCCTCGAAGGGACACCAGCCCAGCAGCAGCAGGCCGCGCGGGGGCAGCCGAAGACCCCATCCGGCGCAGGCCAGGGCCGAGCTGGCAGCGGCGGGTCCAAGCCTCGTCAGCTGGCGCAGGAGGCCCACGGGCGAGCGCGGGACGGAGCTGGGCGCCGGGGTCCGGACCGGGCCGGGGTCGAGTTGGGCCTGGCCGGACACCGGACCCGCCAGGAGCCGGCCCCTGCCGCGCTGGGCTGAGGCCCCCGCCTGCAGACAAAGGAGCCGGCGGGGGGCGGGAGCCGGGGGGGTGGGGGAGTGTTGCAGGGGGGATGGGGCGAGGGGGCGGGCGTCGCGGTGTCACGTTACCGCCCGCAGCGCCCTTTAACTCCCGCCCCCGCCCCGCTCACCGCCCCCTTCCCCTGCTACAGCGCGCTCGCCCCGCGGCCGCCAATCAGCCGCGCGCCCCGGCCGCGCGCCCCGCCCCGCCCCCGGTGGGTGTGCGCGCGGCCAATGGGCGGTGCGCGGGGGCCGGGCCGCGGCGGGGCGGGGCAGCGGGGCGGCCGCCAATCGCCGTGGTGTTGTTGAAACTGAAAATACTACATTATGCTAATCGCGGCCGGGCCCGCGCGCACGGGGGTGGGGCCCGCGCGTATAAAGGGGGCGCAGGCGGGCTGGGCGTTCCACAGGCCAAGTGCGCTGTGCTCGAGGGGTGCCGGCCAGGCCTGAGCGAGCGAGCTAGCCAGCAGGCATCGAGGGGGCGCGGCTGCCGTCCGGACGAGACAGGCGAACCCGACGCAGAAGAGTCCACCACCGGACAGCCAGGTAGCCGCCGCGTCCCTCGCACACGCAGAGTCGGGCGGCGCGGGGTCTCCCTTGCGCCCGGCCTCCGCCCTCTCCTCCTCTCCTTTCCCCTTCTTCTCGCTGTCCTCTCCTCTCTCGCTGCCCGCGTTTGCGCAGCCCCGGGCCATGTCCGACGCGTCCCTCCGCAGCACATCCACGATGGAGCGTCTTGTCGCCCGTGGGACCTTCCCAGTACTAGTGCGCACCAGCGCCTGCCGCAGCCTCTTCGGGCCGGTGGACCACGAGGAGCTGAGCCGCGAGCTGCAGGCCCGCCTGGCCGAGCTGAACGCCGAGGACCAGAACCGCTGGGATTACGACTTCCAGCAGGACATGCCGCTGCGGGGCCCTGGACGCCTGCAGTGGACCGAAGTGGACAGCGACTCGGTGCCCGCGTTCTACCGCGAGACGGTGCAGGTGGGGCGCTGCCGCCTGCTGCTGGCGCCGCGGCCCGTCGCGGTCGCGGTGGCTGTCAGCCCGCCCCTCGAGCCGGCCGCTGAGTCCCTCGACGGCCTCGAGGAGGCGCCGGAGCAGCTGCCTAGTGTCCCGGTCCCGGCCCCGGCGTCCACCCCGCCCCCAGTCCCGGTCCTGGCTCCAGCCCCGGCCCCGGCTCCGGCTCCGGTCGCGGCTCCGGTCGCGGCTCCGGTCGCGGTCGCGGTCCTGGCCCCGGCCCCGGCCCCGGCTCCGGCTCCGGCTCCGGCCCCGGCTCCAGTCGCGGCCCCGGCCCCAGCCCCGGCCCCGGCCCCGGCCCCGGCCCCCGCCCCGGCCCCGGCCCCGGACGCGGCGCCTCAAGAGAGCGCCGAGCAGGGCGCGAACCAGGGGCAGCGCGGCCAGGAGCCTCTCGCTGACCAGCTGCACTCGGGGATTTCGGGACGTCCCGCGGCCGGCACCGCGGCCGCCAGCGCCAACGGCGCGGCGATCAAGAAGCTGTCCGGGCCTCTGATCTCCGGTGAGCCCCGCACGGCCCCGCCCCGGCCCGGCCCCTGACCGGCCGCGCGCGCTGTCGCCCGCAGATTTCTTCGCCAAGCGCAAGAGATCAGCGCCTGAGAAGTCGTCGGGCGATGTCCCCGCGCCGTGTCCCTCTCCAAGCGCCGCCCCTGGCGTGGGCTCGGTGGAGCAGACCCCGCGCAAGAGGCTGCGGTGAGCCAAGTGAGTACAGCGCACCTGGGGGGGCGCGGAGGCTTTGCTGACCGCCCCTCTCCTCGCAGTTTAGAGCCCAAAGAGCCCCGAGGGAACCTGCCGGGGCAGCGGACGTTGGAAGGGCGCTGGGCCTCGGCTGGGACCGTTCATGTAGCAGCAACCGGCGGCGGCTGCCGCAGAGCAGCGTTCGGTTTTGTTTTTAAATTTTGAAAACTGTGCAATGTATTAATAACGTCTTTTTATATCTAAATGTATTCTGCACGAGAAGGTACACTGGTCCCAAGGTGTAAAGCTTTAAGAGTCATTTATATAAAATGTTTAATCTCTGCTGAAACTCAGTGCAAAAAAAAGAAAAAAGAAAAAAAAAAGGAAAAAATAAAAAAACCATGTATATTTGTACAAAAAGTTTTTAAAGTTATACTAACTTATATTTTCTATTTATGTCCAGGCGTGGACCGCTCTGCCACGCACTAGCTCGGTTATTGGTTATGCCAAAGGCACTCTCCATCTCCCACATCTGGTTATTGACAAGTGTAACTTTATTTTCATCGCGGACTCTGGGGAAGGGGGTCACTCACAAGCTGTAGCTGCCATACATGCCCATCTAGCTTGCAGTCTCTTCGCGCTTTCGCTGTCTCTCTTATTATGACTGTGTTTATCTGAAACTTGAAGACAAGTCTGTTAAAATGGTTCCTGAGCCGTCTGTACCACTGCCCCGGCCCCTCGTCCGCCGGGTTCTAAATAAAGAGGCCGAAAAATGCTGCAACTCCAGTCTGTTTGTGCTTGTGCCTGCCTCCA